TACTGGAGATAATGATTGGTCACTCATGGGGTCTATGGGGATGGAAATAGATAGCCCCTAAAGCTAAGGGGGAAAGGGATAGCACTGCAAGCTCAATAGGGGTGGGAACAGGCCTATTTTTGCTAAGGACAGGAGCATCATTCCAGGACCGATGGGAAAGGGTGGCCTGTTTCCCATGGGCAGAGAGAGGGGGCTGCCAACCCTCAGGACAAAAGAGATGGAGAAGCCATTCCAACAGGCCACTGAAGACAAAACCTGTTATCTCCCTGGCAGATGGGGCAGAGTGGTCTTGCCCCTGGCTAAGGGGAAGGAGCAAACATCCCACGGAGTGAAAGAGGTAAGGGCGGCCATCACTAGGGGCCTAGGAATGGGGAACAGGCCTATCCTTGTTAAAGGAACTCAGAGATCATTGCAGTTGATGGGGAGGGAGCAGTCTGTTTCCCACTGCCAGGGAGAAGGGGCGGCCGTCTCTGTAGGAAATGGAGAGATCATCCCAAGGGACCAATGGGGATAAGATCAGTTACCCTTCGGGACGATGAGATGGAGCGGACATCTTCCAGAACTGAGCGGGGAGGAGACAGCCACTTCAAGGGAAGGGGATGGGCAGAGGGCCTGTTCTCGCGGAGATGACAGGGCAGCTATCTTCTGGGGCCGATAGGGAAGGGGAGGACGGTCCCCCAAGCTAAAGGGACAGAGTGGCCCAAAGGAGGAACCGTTACCCAGAGCTAGAAGGTCCCGGGATCGGGAGGGCGGGTCGTTTCCGCCAGGCTGGAGGGGCCGGGCTAGCTATCTGACAGCCCCTCCCCAAAGCTCAGGACCGCGAGGGCGGGGCCTGTCCAGAGCTAGGCCTGAGGGCGGCTTCCTCTCACCTCCAGGGGCAGCGACTCCGCCATCGCATCCCTGCCGCCTCCGCCCCCACTGCGCAAGGCTTTCTGGGAAATGTAGTCTCGCCTCTTTGGGGCGGGGCTTGGGAAGGAAGTGAGACCTATTTCCGTCGCAAAAGCTGACGACTTCGGTCTGCGCCGGAAGTGCATGAGCTGCCGATGTGGTGCTTAGTGATTGCGGTTTCGGTCGCTCTCCCGTGTTTCCCGGGCTGGGTATTTGCCTCGCACCATGGCGGTAAGGAGGATGGATAGGGCGGGGTCCGCACCAGGATGGGTGGACATCCCAGGGATTTTGCTAGGTTTCTGCACTACGGGGACCTGGCTGAGTTGCGGATGGAGCTCTATAGCTCACCAGGCTGGTGGGGAGAATGAGGAGGACCGTGGCCTCCTGACGGCATCTCATCATTCCTCTGCAGCCCAAGGGCAAAGTGGGCACGAGAGGGAAGAAGCAGATATTTGAAGAGAACAGAGAGACTCTGAAGTTCTACCTGCGGATCATACTGGGGGCCAATGTAAGTGCCTACCTCCTTGCTTCTATGCCCACTGACCCCAACCTGATCCTGTGATTGCTTGCAGGCCATTTACTGCCTTGTGACGTTGGTCTTCTTTTACTCATCTGCCTCATTTTGGGCCTGGGTAAGTATCTCCATCCTGGGAGGTGGATGAGTTGGCCTTTGATACCCTCATTCTTGCTCTGCAGTTGGCCCTGGGCTTTAGTCTGGCAGTGTATGGGGCCAGCTACCACTCTATGAGCTCGATGGCACGAGCAGCGTTCTCTGAGGATGGGGCCCTGATGGATGGTGGCATGGACCTCAACATGGAGCAGGGCATGGCAGAGTGAGTGTCCCCCACCGCCAGCCCAGGTGAGCTGCTGTCTTTCCAGCTTTATTTCTATCCACAGGCACCTTAAGGATGTGATCCTACTGACAGCCATCGTGCAGGTGCTCAGCTGCTTCTCTCTCTATGTCTGGTCCTTCTGGCTTCTGGTATGTGGGCTGGGGGCGCTCCCAAGAAGGGGCATCTTGCTTCAAGTTACCGTTTCTCTTGTAGGCTCCAGGCCGGGCCCTTTACCTCCTGTGGGTGAATGTGCTGGGCCCCTGGTTCACTGCAGACAGTGGCACCCCAGCACCAGAGCACAATGAGAAACGGCAGCGCCGACAGGAGCGGCGGCAGATGAAGCGGTTATAGCCATTGACATTGTGGCCACAGGCCACTGGCCCTGGGTGGCTCTGTCAGGGTGCACAGCCCCTCATGCCTGGAGCAATGAGGGTCTAGTCCAGGGGCCAAAAGCAGTCTGAGGTATTGGGTATACTTATACTCTATAGGGTCGTTGAATAAATGGCTTAGAATGTGGCTGATGGCTGTGTGGGTGATGAGGGATGAGG